CTCGAAGCCCGGAAGGTGGAGGGGAAATGGCGACGCCAGGACCTCCCTGGGCTCAGGGGATCCTCCCATCTCAGCCTCCCGAGTAGCTGGGACTACAAGTGCGCACCACTAAACTAGCTAATTTTTGTATTTTTTGTAGAGATGGGGTTCGCTCTCTCGCCAGCGGGCAGAGGCGGGGCTGCGGCTGGGTTCCCAAGGGTCGGTGGGGCGGGGAGCGGGACGGGAGTGTGCGGTTTAGAGAATGGCCGGGGCGGGGCTAAGAATGGGGCTGGGGGCAAGGCTCGTTGTAACACTAAGAATTGGGGCTACGATCTGGAGGCAGGGTGAAAATCTGGGGTTTGGACTGCAAGCTGGAACCAGAGATGGGTGGTGAGAGCTGGGCCTGTAAGGTTAAGGTCTGAGATAAAGAGGGGCCTGGGAGGCGCCGGAGGCCCCGGATGAAGAACGCGGCTGACGCTGAGACCCAGCTGGGAAGACTACGCAGCCTGGAGCCGGGCTGGGGAGGCCGGCGGGGGCTGCGCCAGCATGAGGCGGGGTTAGGGGCTAGGCGGGGGCGAAGCCGAGACTGGAGTTCACGGCTGGGCCGAGGGCTCGGCCGGGCTGAGGCTCAGGGTTGGACTTCACGCAAGAGTCCTGTAGAGACGAAGACCTGGGCGGAGAGCGATGTGGGTCAGGACGACGCTCACAATTGAAAGATGGACTAAGGAAAAGACCGAGCCCAAGGCCCGCTCGTGGGATGAGAGCAGATGCCGCGGTAAGAGGGGCGGGGCAGGGGCTGGGCAGAGGGCGCGGCCCGGCTCGCAGACCCCGAGCGGCGCACGCGGGAAGCCGGCAAACCGACGAGGGAGACGGGCAAACCAACGAGAGAGGCGGGGCCCAGTGCTGGGCCGGGGCGGAGCTAGGGCCGGGGCGGAGCTAGGGCCGGGGGCGGGCTCGCGTCGAGCCGCGGGCCAATGATTGAGGACTGGGGTCCTGAGGCCCTGCTGGGTCGCCCGCGGGATGGGCGGGAAGTCTGGTTCCAGCCAGAGCTGGAACGCTCGGCTATCGGACTGGGTGGCACCGGGCGCAGGCCGCTGCCCTTGAAGCGCCGGCCTTGGCTGGAGCCCGTGGACCAGCGCCCACCCGGACGCCGGGGCGGGAGCGGGCGGTTCCATCGACCCTGAGGGTGGACCAAGGAGACTGAGGGTTCCACCCGTGGCATCACAATTACCTCCGCGGCGGCGAGGCCAGAGAGGCATTTCCAAGGAGACGCGGGCGCACTGCCCCTCCCTTGCTTCCTCCTCTTCCCTCCTTCCTCTCCTAGTTTCTTCCCTCCCTTCCCGCCCTACTCCTTCCCTCCCTTCCCACCCTACTCCTTTCGGCTGCTCTGGTGCCCACCCCCAGTGCCTCGAGGTCGAGGAGAGCTCCTCGGCCCCGCAGGACGGGGAGGATTCTGTACAGATGAGCATAACTTGTGAGTTTTGAGTTAGGCCTTTGTGCGCCGATAGATTGGGGGGTGGATGGCTGCCATGTTGCAGGTGGCTGGAAGAGAAGAAAGAAGTGAAGACACTGAGCTCACTGAAGGTAGGGACTGGGCCTCTTTTCTAGTGCCGAGGTTCATTCTTTTGTTCATTTAACAAATTTTGAGTACTTGCCGTGCTGTGGAAAACAGGAGGAGGAGCTGACCAGAGACTTATAGGAGGATGACCAAGTGCCACTGAAGGCTTGCTGAAGACCCCAAGCAATCAGTTTCCCTTCCTTAAGCAGACCTCAAGTCCAGTGCCTCAAGGGATAAAGCTAGTTGTGGGAAGGAAAGGCAAAGGGGCAGACTGTCTTGTGGCTGCTAATGGCTGAGGGAGCTGCCACCCCAGTTGGAGGTCTGCTTAGGGTCATCCTCTGTCCAGGCTCCACACACCCTGGGACAGTTTCTGGAGCTGTCCCTCCTTGCCTAGACCCTGGCTGGCTCCTATTCATCACTAACTCTAGTGATGCTCCTTCCAAGAAGTCTTCCATAGTCCCCAGTCCTCCTTTCCAGTCCTGGTAGGTGGCCCTTGTCCTGTGCTACCCTTTCCGCTGCCACCACTGCCACTCTATGCTCTCTCAGATGTAAACAGGTTACCCAGCTGGGAGAGAGGACATCTGCTGGCTGGTGTGGCGTCCAGCACTGATGTGTCTACCTTCTCTGAAGGTGGGTCCAGGAGACCTTTGACCCAGGGGATCTCTCCCCTTCAACCTTTGGTTTGCCTCTTCAGCTTTGAATTGGTGCTGCCAGCCCAGTCCCAGCTCTGCACACCTTGCTCTGCTCTAAGAGAAATGGGGAGGAGGTCTGTTGGCCTGAGGCAGGCCCAGCGGAAGCCCACTGTCCCTCAGGCTTCTGGCTCTGGGTCCCTGGGGGAGTGATGGGAGCCAGGCTGAGAGTCCCATGTGTGGCAGGCTGAAGGACTCTTCAGAGGATAGCAGCAGCTCCCGGGGCGCGGGCCCAACCTGCTCCCATGTCATCGAGTCCCCTTGCTTTGAGCTCACACCGGAGGAGGAGCATGTGGAGCGATTCCGGTATGGCTGGTGAGTGAGCCCCGGTGGGCTGATGGGGAAGGTGTCAAACTTCCCCCGTTGTCCCTTCTCCCAGGTGCAAAAGCTACAGACCTGTCTCTGTGGCAGTGATCCACCATCCACTCTACCATGAGTGTGGGGCAGATGATCTAAATGAAGAAGAGGAAGAGGAGGAGGAGGAAAGCAAGCCCCCCATCCCGACACAGGTGGGGCCCGCCACCGCCTCCCCTGACCTAGGCACCAGCATGGCCACTGGTACCCCTGACTCCACAGCGCCCATCACCATCTGGCGCTCTGAGAGCCCCACAGGGAAGGGTCAGGGCAGCAAGGTGATCAAGAAGGTAAAGAAGAAAAAGGAAAAAGAGAAAGACAAGGAGGAGATGGATGAGAAGGCAAAGCTGAAGAAAAAAGCCAAGAAAGGCCAGTTGACTAAGAAGAAAAGCCCGGTTAAATTGGAGCCTTCCCCGCCAGACGTGAGCCGATCATTAAGCGCAAGACAGCTGGCCAGGATGTCCGAGTCCAGCCCAGAAAGCCGGGAAGAGCTGGAGAGCGAGGACAGTTACAATGGCCGGGGGCAGGGAGAACTGTCCAGCGAGGATATTGTGGAATCATCATCGCCCAGGAAGAGAGAGAACACAGTCCAGGCCAAAAAGACAGGGGCAAAGCCCTCACAAGCCAGGAAGGTAAACAAGAGAAAATCTCCCCCAGGATCAAACCCCAACCTCAGTTGAGGCCAGGGTGGTCAGGGTGCAGAATAAATGCCATCGAGCCTGTGGCTGGCCCTCTGCTGCTGTTCTCTCCCTCCAACCTGGCTGTTTCTTGCGGGGCAAGGGGTGGGCTCAGGGCTGCAGGGGTTTCTCAAAGGCAATCCAGCTTTCACAAAGGAAGCCCATGGGAAGGCAGGTGGGAGGGAAAGGAAGGGGCACAGCCCTATTTCTTCCTACCTGCTAGGACAAGGTGGAAGAGTGTATCTGGGGTGGGAAGGAGGGCTTCCCCTCTCTGCTGCGAGAGACTGGTCTGTGTGAAATCCACTTCTGGGACAGGCAGTACTGTCTGCAGCGATACCCCCAATAAACGGAACTTTTTAACCCACTCTGTGCCACTGTGCCTGGCCTTTCCCTCCT